AAACAGCTGAGCACAAGAAAGGCAACTAGCTTGTGTAATTGTTCATTTTCTGTTTTTTCCTACTGAATTGTAAGCTACAAGGGGTCTAGGACCATGTCTATCTTATTCATCCCTCTATTTCCAGGTTTCAGGACACATAGGAGACCCTCCACAACGCCCTTGGGAAAAAAGCAGAAGAGGACAAACATGGGAAAAGAAGGGAGGGAAGGGGGAGATAAAAAGCCTAATTAAATTCTCACAGAGCGTTTATCCTAATATTAACTAGTTAATGACCTCAAGATATGTATTGAGCTTTTACTATGCACGCATGGCAGGAGGGGCGTGCCCCTTCCTTGCCTTAACCTGGTGTGGTTCTTTGACTTTTTACTCCTGTATACTCGAAGAAAACAATACAAAAATCAAAGCTGGGAAAAAAGTTCCTGTATGGGGTATTTCACCGTTTTAATGCATTAAACATGATGTGCTCAAATGCCCCAGCCTTTGGGATTGAAACATTCATAATGAGAACTCCGAAGCGACCAAGATGAAATACAAACTTCAAAGAAGGCGCCCAGTTTTGTCTTGCTACTCTAGCCTAGTTCAGTGGCGCCTCAAACTTTAATGTGCATGCGAATCACCTGGCAATCTTGCTGAATATTCAGATTTGGAGTCAATAGGTCTGGAGTGAAGCCTGAGATGCTGCGTTTTTAACATGCCCCCGGGTGATGCTGATGCTTCTAACCCAAGGACCACACTTTGAGTATACAAGGGACTGGAGACCATCACCTCTACCGCCAGGTGTGTGTATGCTGAGTCCCAGCGTTCCAGATCAGTGTCCCGCACGTCCTCGGCCTTCTGCCAGTAGGGGAGGAGTCGGGGGCGGAGCGGGAGGAGTGGCGCGGGCCCCGCGTGGGTCCTGCCAGAGATCACCTCGGCCCCTTGAAGAGGCAGCCAAGCTGCGGCGGCGCAGGAGGGGGCGGGTTCAGCGAGGGCGCGGCCTCTGAGGGGGGGCGCAGGACACGCATCCCCCGCGATCGCCCGGGCCACTCGGGAGCCTCGCGGCAGCCCGGCGCCCCACTTGGCCATCCGCTCCTTGCCCGCCTCCTCTTGTCACCTCCCGTCTCATCCTTCTCGCTCCTTCCCCGCCGCATACACCGGCATCCGAGTGCCTCAGAGAGCCGGAGGTGGTGTGCGGGGCTGCAGGGCACGACTTCAAGCGGTCCTCAGCTCCGCACTAGGGGGCACGGGCAACAGCATGGACACCAAGCGCTGCTTCGCCAATCGCTTCGATGACTACCAGGGCAGCCTGCTGGCGGGCCAGTGTGAGGAGGCGGTGGCGCCCTTGGTCACCGCCACCATCGAGCGCATCCTCCAGGAGCTTCCCCCACTCGGGGGCGGCGCGGAGGCCCGAGGGGCGACGGCGGGGGCTAGCGCCTGCCAGGGGGGGCTTTATGGCGGCGTGGCCGGAGTGGCGTATATGCTCTACCACGTCTCGCAGAGCCCGCTTTTCGCCACGGCCCGGGAACGCTACCTGCGCTCGGCTAAGCGCCTCATCGACGCGTGCGCCCGCGCTGAGGAGTGGGGCGAACCGGACGCCGACACCCGCGCCGCCTTCCTGCTCGGGGGCGCGGGCGTGTACGCCGTGGCCACGCTCGTATACCACGCCCTGGGCCGGTCCGACTACGTGCAGCCGCTGGGCAAGTTCCGGGCTCTGTGTGCCGTCTGCGCGCCGGTCTCCTTCCTGGAGTGCGGCTCCGACGAGCTGTTCGTGGGCCGCGCGGGTTACCTGTGTGCCGCGCTGGTGCTCAAGCAGAAACTCGCCCAGGAGGTAAGAGGTAGCCCGGGCCGCGGGAGGGCGCTTTTGACTTCTACTTCTGGATTTCCTTATTCAGGTGCTGACTCCAGCACAGATCAAGTCAATTTGTCAGGCAATTCTGGACTCTGGGAAGCAGTATGCCATAAAGAAGAGGAAACCATTCCCCCTGATGTATTCTTACTATGGAACCGAATACTTGGGTAAGTGAAGGTGTTTGCATGGGCCTGTAGGAGTGTGAATTTTATGCCTTGTTTGTTAATACAGGGGCAGCTCACGGCTTGTCGTCTATTCTTCAGATGCTTCTTTCTTACCATGAGCATCTCAAGCCCTCAGATCGGGAATTGGTATGGCAGAGCGTGGACTTTCTCATGGAACAGGAACAAAACTGCAACTGGCCACCTGAGCTCGGCGAGACCATCGAGAGAGAGAATGAGCTGGTGCACTGGTGCCATGGCGCTCCAGGTCTCACACACTCTGTTACCTAAAAATATTGCAGTCACCTCTAATATCTTTGATGTTTTCACAGGAATTGCCTATCTGTTTGCCAAAGCTTATCTGGTTTCCAAGAAACCGCAGTACCTGGACACATGTATTCGGTGTGGGGAACTCACATGGCAGAAAGGCCTGCTAAAGAAGGGGCCTGGGATTTGCCATGGAGTAGCCGGCAGTGCCTATGTCTTCCTGCTGCTGTACCGGCTCACGGGAAACTCTAAATACATCTACCGAGCTCAAAGGTCAGCTGTTCTTTATGGGTCTTTTTTTTTTTTAATTTTGACAATATAAAATTTTCCTTTATAGTTCATTCCCTGTAAACTTGATAAAGATGGAACATCTGCTGTATACCAGACAACATTGCTTTTAATAGATATTACCTCTGACTGGTAAGCTGGGTAAACTGGGCCAGGAGGACCATGTTAAACTGTTCATATTTTCTTCTTCTCTTAGGTTTGCTCAATTCTTATTTACCGAGGAATTCAAGGCCGGTTCTCGGGTCCTTGAAAGTATATACAGCTTGTATGAAGGCTTCTCTGGGACAGTGTGCTTTCTGATTGACCTGCTGCAGCCCAATCAGGCTGAATTCCCACTCTTCAGCGTCTTTGTTTAGAAGGCTCTATCTTCCACTGTGGCCCTGCAGAGATCCCCTGAGCCAAGCCGAGGCAGTTTCCACATAAGCCACATTCAATGGTATCGCAACCATGAGCCTTAACATTGCCATCAGAAGGAAGGAATCAGGCAGGTGAAGGCAACATGATGCCAGATTTGAGAAAGGATCTGCAAAATAAAGATACCACAATTCATCTTAAAACTGCAGAGATTTAATGTGTCAGGGAATAGATGTGAAACAAGGGATCATAGGAAAAGGGGAAAGAGAAATGATCTGTTTTTCAGTTATGACATAGAAAACCAAACTGCAAGTGTAGACTATGACAAAAAATACACTAATACCTTTGCAATCTGAATGAGAATTTGACCATTTGTGTGTGCCCTCTACCCTTAAATTCAGAAATAAAGACAATAAAAAATTAAAATAATTGCCCAGCTGAAAACTGCTATGAGGAATGGATTGTCAGGTTGCTGAAGTATAAAAATAAACTCTTGGTTGTCCTGTGCTTATACTTATTGAAATTTATGGTTTTTACTGAGCAAAGATATTTGCATATGAATCTCTATTTTTTTCATTACCCTGGGCAATTTAAAGAAATCATATCATAGCGTAGTTCAGATACTAAAATTTGAAGTTTCCTTAGGCCCTAGAACATCTCTTTTCCTGGTTCCTTTTTTTTCCTCAAAGCTCAATTAGAATAGCAAAATTTATAAGCTAGTAAACTTATACTATAGCAAGTGTTGCTGTAAAGTGTTTTTCTCCATAGGAAGTGTGAACTGTGTATTGTCTATTGTTAGTAATTTTAAAAATGCCTTTATGTACATAATCTTGATGGAGCTATTAGCTGAACTATAAAATATGCTCTTGGTAAATATCACTAATTTCAAAGATCAGGGGAACCACTACAAAGACGTGTCATTTCTGCCTTTGTTTGGGACAGGCAGACAGGCTGAGGAAGTCACCAGTGATTGTGGAAATAATTTTGCTCCATTTTATACTATTAAATGAAGAGATGAGTGAATTCTGTGGTTGGTTACCTTACCTTCCAAGATACAGGGTCCACTAGAAATTGGCTGTAATACTCATTGAGCCAAGTTGTCATATCAAATTCAACCCTGCTGTAAACACATAGAAGTTGTGAAACTGCTTCAAGTAAATAGTGGTTTGCAGAACACTGTAGGAGCATCTGTCACTTCATTATGCAGAGCATAAGTTGATCCTTTTCCTAGAATTTTGTCAGTGGCAATTGCATATATCAGATTGAGTAGGAAATTGTGTACTGTATAAGACTTATTTAAATAGTCATTAAATATTTGGATATATTATGTGTGTGTGTGTGTGTGTGTGTGTGTGTATGGTGTGTATTCCATATCTATTCCCATGTAAATCCAAATACTTATTCTTTATTTCAGTAATTCTTAACTTGAATCATAGACTTTGGAACGAGTTAGGGAATGCTCTGTTGCCTAAAAAGCAAACCTACAAGTATGTTGGTGTGTGTATGTGTATGGACCAGTTTGTTTGTGTGTGTGTGTGCTCATTTTGAGGGGACAAGGATCTCTAGCATTCATAACATTCTCAAAGAATCTGACCAAAGAAAGGTAACAACTATCTTTGTGTATTTTATGACTGTGTGTGTTTGCACTCATTGCAATAAAGTAGGACAAAATGATTTTGAAATGCATACATCTTTTCAGCTTCCTGTTTCATTTTTACATCCTCAGATACAACCATATCAAATTGGCCTCAGTTGTTCATCAGTGAAAATGCTCAGTTTGGGGTGATACCACATAAATAGCAGCTTTCAGATGACTCCCCACATTGGGTCCAGAAGTTCTTTCATATAGGCTGAATATAATAACCATCCTATATACAGAGCTTTATGGAACACATGCAGTTTTTATCGTCCAAGAACCCCTCAAGATGTGTTTGGTAAATGCTCCAAAGTCTTACAGCTAGAAAAGGACAAAACCAGGATTCAAACCCAGGGTTTCACTTTCTAAGTTTATTTATTCAGTATTCTAGACTAGAATCTGGGGATACAATAGTGAACAAAATAAACTTTCCCTCAAAGCTACCTTCTGTTTCCATTTGCTGTTCCTTTCACAATTCATCCTTGAGACCTGAAACCTAAAGCACTCAGAACTGATACTCTAGTTCATTATCATATCAGTTCCATTTCTAGTAACTTCAGAAAAACAAGACCACTTTCAGGCCTATCTGCCCTTTTAAGTTCTGATAGGTCTGATGATGATGTGCTAACCATTTTGATTTGTGTGTCAAATCTAAGCAAAGACCATGTTTGAGTATTGTCTTTATGAAATGACATTTCGGTAAATTAGAAACAACAATAGGCTTGTTTAGCCCTTAAACATGTTGATGAAACTTTTCATTTTCCTGAAAGAATTATAGATTTTGGAAGGTCCTCTTCTATATTATTTTTCCAAGAAGGGGAAAACGATTCTTACATTTTGCTGTAGGAAAGTGTGGCATGTTACTTCTTATTTAATTATCCAACTTGCCCCCCTTCTCTGTGGTAGCATTTTTAATGTAGTACTTAAGGCTGTTGTCTCTTAAAGGCTACAGGGGCATTTTCACCACCACTAGTATAACTTTAATATTATTTACTATATACAGCATGAGCAATTATAAACCCTGAAGGTAATAGTGGAAATGTTTGAGGATACATTGAAATAGTCTCTCAATAATGGGGAGACTGCATTATGCTTTGATAGCAAGACATTTTGGAAACCATTACAACTCTGTGTATTTTGTTTCATTAATGTAATTACATACCATCTCTTCCACACACACCCCAGAATATTATACATTTTTATTTTGCCCAAGCCTGTTTCAGTCATCAGTTTGTAGTCTTTTACTTCCACTTGTAACTTGATAACTGAGTAGAACAGGGGTTTGCTAGAGTATATTTCCCTGTGCTTCTTTAGGTAGTTGACTATGCTATTAAGATAACAGTATTTGCTTACTGATAACTTGAGAAACAGTCATTTTCTTGGTCTGTGCTAAATTGCATCTCTTCCAGTGGCAGCTTATTTCTTTAACTTTTTTGACATATTAAGATTTTAATCATGGTAATACTGAAATTGTTTCAAATTTGAAAGAGCGAACCTCAGTAACTTCAATGAAACAAATGGGTTTGTGATTTCTAGCCATGTTAAATGAACACACAATTAAAAGGAAAACCATTAGTGGTGCAAAGAGCCCTGTGCTGGAAATCTCAAAGTCTTGCTCTGCCACTTTTAGGGGCCACTGTAGTAATAATAATAATCACCCTGTCTACTTCACAGGGTTGTTATAAAAGTTGTCAATGATAAAATGGATATAAGTGAGTTTTTTAATGTGCAGATCCTTTATATATTTAAAAGGGATGTTATATTTTACCCACTATATACATAGAAAAATCATGCCCAGTTATGACTTCCAATAAGAATTTCAACCAAATAGAATCTCTATATGTGGATGTAGTGCTTGAGGTCTGGGTCACTAGATGGATAAAAACCAAGTGTACATTTTTTTATATTCTACCACCAGTCCTGAGCACAGCACTTTGCCTCAGAAGGTTCTGATTCACCAAGACTTACTACATGGGAATAGACTGATTTAGCTCAGGAGCTCCTTTTAATGCAAATATTTATTTTGCTTGCTGAGAACAAAGGATTACAGTGCCAATAACTCAAGAAAAGGAGCAGGCAAGCCAGGTCTGTAGAGAGAAAATGAACTGGAAAATAAAGTAATTCTGGGGTGAGTTTGATCTGCACTTTAATTCAAGTCTCAGAACCACGTGACATATAGTGATCAAAATATACTCTCAATTGCATATTAGGCCTTCCTTTGGGGACCTGGGCTATTTATTCAGCACTGTCCCAAATTAATAGCTAAATGACTGAGCCTCAAATTTGCCGAGCCCGTGTAATATTGGTATAAATTTGGCAAGGAAAGCAAATGAGAAGGCAGGCAAAGGGGTGGGTGAGGGGAAGCTTGCTGAAGCTCAGTATCTCAAAGTGAGTTGTGGATGCGTGTTTAACACTATAAAGAACCAGTCCATTCTTACCCATGAGTTTTATTGCTTTCTGGGACCTCTAACCCAGGACCACCCCTGATTCACCAACTTCTCCTTCTTCTCCTCTTTAAATATTATAGTTCATTGTGATATGTTTTTCCTGTATCTGCTCTATCATGTGACCTCCTTTCGCCTGGGAGGGCAGATTTTCTCCTTATCTCTTCCATCCATGTCTGTTCTTAGCTAAGAGTTCCAGCCTCAGTACAGCTGGATTACCCTTTGGACAGAAGGGCAGACAACCTCAAGGTCAGCAGCAACAGAAGTTGGGCCTAGTAGTCAGATCACAAGTGAGTGTGGCTATTCATGAGAATAGGGTGGTGGTGGCATTTATCCTGCTTCCCCTCCATAAATAAACCTGGTAATTTTATTTTTAATGTTACAAAAAAAGTTGATGCTACATTAAATGTTTTACCCTCATCCATTATCATAAATCTCATACTGGAGGTGTGATCTCTCTTCTTGTTTCTTTAATTGAAAGTACCAATGAATCGAGGCCTGGTGGATGATGCCTTTAGAGTTTTTTGTTTTGTTTTGTTTTTGTTTTCTTGAATCATTGAAACTTGTCATTTTTATCTAGACTCTTCCACAAATGGCAAAGTCACTTATCTGCAGAATTCCCAGAATCTTCTTTTGCCTTTGTGCACCTGCTAATTACCCCCTCTGAACTGAATTTGAAAAAATTAATTAAAATAACCGAATCACCCATGTTTTTGTTCTTGCAGGGTTTGGTGAGTTATGTGGATTAAAAGAACAGACTATCCTCTCTCTTTTTTTGTCTTTCTTCTCCCTGTCCAATACTGAGGAAGAAGAGGGAGAAGGGGGTAAAGATACATAAGGCTTAACTACCCAGGGTTATGAAAACAGTTTGCAAAGTCTTCCTGTTTGCTTCCCTTTTGGTTTTTCTTAGTCCCTGTAGGAAAAAGTTTACCCCTCTGTGTGCGAGTGTGTGTGTGTGTGTGTGTAAGTAGTTGAGTGAAAAAGAATGAGACTGACTTAAGGAGAGTCAATATCGCATATGAATCAAAAGCCAACATTTAGCTATTAGATAGATCTCAGTGAAAGGATATGTTCAAGCTAAGTTGATTAAGTTTATTAAACTTATTTATTAAGCTTGACTAAGCTTATTAAAACTTCTGCTAGGTTGAAGCCATTAGTAACCATCTGTAGAAGATAACAGCCATGAGTTTCACAAATACAGCAGCAGTGTCTGCTAGAATTGTGCTGTGAGCCACGAATGCAAACCACATATGCAATTTTCAAATTTTCTAGTAGCTACCAAAAAGGTAAAAGAAAAAGATGAAATTAATTTTAATAATGTATTTGACTTAGCCTTATATATCCAAAATGATAGCATTTCAATATGCAATCAATATAAAAACATGAATGAGCTATTTTACATTTTTGTACTGAGTCTTCAAACTCTAGTGTGTATTTTATACTTACTATACATCTCCAGTCTCGAAGTAGCCACATTTCAAGTGTATAAGAGCTGCATGTGAGTTGGCTATTGTATTGGACAGTCCCATTCCTGTTTCCTAGTATTGATAAAGTCTTCCTACCTTCCTTCGTTGTTATGGGAGAAAATGTAAACAGAACCTGCCTATTACACGAGAGCTGCAATATTTCCCCAAATGCAGCCCAGCAGTACCATGAGCTGCCCTGTGGAAAAATTTAATCTGTGATTAAATAAGTTAGGAAAGTTTTATTATTTTACCCCCTTTTGAAGATTACATGGTACATTAACATATTAAAGATTGAGTAAACTCTCCTGGGTAAAAAAACCTGTTTGACGTTGTTTAGTTGTTGAGTTCTGTGTCTATAAGAATCCTAGAAATTGCCACAAGTGTCTCTCCATAAGAAAAACTTTGTGTTTTCCTCTCTTTCTCCACTCCTTTTGGGGCCCATTTCTATTTATCTTTGTATTCAGAATCACCCGAGAGCCACAATATCTCTTTTGTTCTAGAACAACCACCTCCTAAATTGAAACCAACAGATGGCTTTAAAGTCTTGCACTTGGACATAGATCTTCAGAAAGTACCAAAATATATACCTTCCTCTTATTCTTTCAGAAACGGTGAACACTCTAAAAAGATGTGGGGGTGTGGTGGGGGATATGTGAATGTGTATATGTGTAAACACCAAATACATACAGTTTCTTAAGTAGAGTAATGCAATTCTTGCTGATGTTTTATTTTTATTTTTATTTTTTTATTTTTTTTTTTTTTTGAGACGGAGTCTCGCTCTGTCGCCCAGGCTGGAGTGCAGTGGCGGGATCTCGGCTCGCTGCAAGCTCCGCCTCCCGGGTTCACGCCATTCTCCTGCCTCAGCCTCCCAAGTAGCTGGGACTACAGGCGCCCGCCACTACGCCCGGCTAATTTTTTGTATTTTTAGTAGAGACGGGGTTTCACCGTTTTAGCCGGGATGGTCTCGATCTCCTGACCTCGTGATCCGCCCGCCTCGGCCTCCCAATATTTTTATATTTTGTGTGTGGTGACAATGTACATGCTTTAATGTGTACTGTTCTAGTAATATGTATGAAGTAGCTGTGACATAGCAGTCAGTTTTAAAGATACAGACTATAATTGACTACTGTCAATCTTTAACAAGTGATCTTTTTGCAACTTGGTTTTAGTGGGGTCTCTGACGTTGTCCCCACAAGTTTCATTTTAAAATCTATGCTTAAGTGGCAGTTACCAATATAATTAATTCTGCTGCTGAATTTGGTTCATATTGAATGTGGTAACCCTTATATGTGGATATATTCAAACATGTGGATTGATTTAGATCATCCGTTTTGTCTTTGTTTTTTAGGACTTTGCTATTTCAATATTAAAGATGTCTTTTGAATACTGTAGCAGCAGTAGAATCCCTATGTTCTTGAAAATGCAAAATGTAACATGAGTTGCACATAGACTCTCTAGCAGTAGAAATGGAATATTCTAAGTGCAGAAGTTTGGTTTTAGAATCTGTTAAGGAAGGACGGCCCAATCTTTGAAAAGGTACAGCTTTCTCAACTTTGAACATCTGGGGGAACTCTTCTTGGAAGTCTGAATTTTAATATCTTTAATCCAATGGCTCTAAATTAACAAACATTAAAAAATGGATTTCGTAGAATCAAATTATTAGGGGGAGCACTTTGCAAAGCCATATACTGGTGAATATATACTGGGTCAAGCACCACATGTTAGTTTTGGAATGTGTATTTCCCAGCGAATAGAATTTACTGCTCCAAAAAGCTTTTTTGGCATAAATCACAATACTTACAGAAATATAATTGTATCATTGAAAAAAACAAAGCTCACCTTCCTAATGATACATTTCACAAACTGCACATTAGGGCAATTTCTTACTTATGAGGAGGTACAAAGAAATACTCTGTCAATATAGTATAACTGCTTATTTCAAATTGTATCTAGGAATGAATAACTACTATTATTTAAAGTACTACTGAATTTTGAGGAACTGATCAAAGAATTAGTATTATTAATAAAATTGTACTATTTGCAATATATTTGCCTTGGCACAAATGCAGAGTTAAAAACATAAAATTATAAAAAAAAATAATAGTGATTGGTTGTTACTACTTTAAAATCCTACTAATTTCCATTAGCACTAAATCAAACAGCACTTATCTGTTGTATACAAGTAAAATTTTGAAAGACTCGGACACAAAATGAAAGGCTTTTTAAAAATGTCTTTGCCATAACAGGTTATATGACCTCTTGCTAATTGTTATATTTCCTTAGGGGCACTTTGAGGCTCTTTCAAAGACATCTGCAGCAATTAGGTCTAAATTTAGAGTAGAATATTTTGCCAGATATTTTACTATATCACAAAATGTCATACTACTGTATTTTATAATAAAACCAAATTCTCAAGTATTCTGGTATGTTACATATTAATATACCAAAACATCACTTTCTATAAGTCTATTATTATGTACATAATATTTTTAAAAATAATGGGTATTTTGGTCCTAGTGAAAAAGTATAATGCAATACATGACATTAATCTTTAGTCAAAACCCATTGAGGTGTCTGACAGGGAAATTAGCAATCATAAGCTATAAGATATATATTATTTTCAAGGACAAAATGGCAAATGATAATACAGAAAGACGTGATCACTGGAGCAAGTTAGCTGGTGTGCAGACTAAGAAGGATCAACTTGCAAATGCTCATCAGAATTTAGCTTTTGTTATTGGTTGTTCTGCAGGGGATAGTACTAGTCAGTTGATATTGCTTCCCTTTCATGTGGGAGTTTGCTCACAGCCCACTGCATGGTATAATGAAATCTCTATAAGCAAGATAGAGTCAGAAGCTTAGAGATGCACTTTATGGTTTTTACAACTGCTGTTACAATGTTCTAAACACTGTGATCTTTCCAAATGTGTTTTCTGTATTCGTTTTGTACTGTAGAAAATAATTCGCTATAAACTGGACTTTATAGTGTTTAAAGCGATGTTATTTATTGGCTTATTGCCCCTCCTTATAATACATTTATGTACAGTACACTTAATGTAAAACCTGTGATAATCCTTTGCCTTAAAATAAAATCTAATGCTAAATATTCAGTGTCCTGATTAATAATTCTAAGCTACC